CCAGTTTCTGGGTAATTTTATTTTTAATTTTTTGTTATGAGGGTCTTGCTATGTTGCCCAGCCTGGGCTCAAATGATCCTCCCACCGCGGGCTCTCAAAGTGCTGGGTTTACAGGTGTCACACCGCGACAGCCAAGGGTAACTTTTTTTTATTTTTATTTTTGAGATGGAGTCTCGAACTGTCGCCCCGGCTGGAGTGCAATGGCGCGATCTCGGCTCACTGTAACCTCCGCCTCCAGGATTCAAGCGATTCTCCTGCCTCAGCCTCCCGAGTAGCTGAGATTACAGGCGCCCACCACCACGCCCAGCTAATTTTTTGTATTTTTAGTAGAGACGGGGTTTCACTATGTTGGCCAGGCTGGTCTCGAACTCCTGACCTCGTGATCCGCCTGCCTCGGCCTCCCAAAGTGCTGGGATTACAGGCGTGAGCCACCGCGCCCGTCCAAGGGTAACTTTTTAAGAGCTGCCCTACAGCTCATTACCTCCTTCTCAAGGAGCATGAGTGTCAAACCACCTCCAGCAAAGTAGATGTAGTCTTTTACAGATTTGGAAAGAAGGATTTAGGAGGAAAGGGAAGTCGTTCGGAATGAAGGATTTCCTCCTCTGACGCCCAGCCGTCCCCCGTTAAGCCTAAAGGTGCCAGACCTCAAGACTCTTCTAGAAAGAGATTTTTCCTTTCCAAGGTGAATCCATCTGTTCCGAAGGTCAGAAGCTATTTTACCGAAGTTTTCCGTTCCACTGAAAAAATTAAGGGTCAATCAAAGCTCCTTGCCCCAAACCTGAATATGAGCTTGCCTCGGGTCATATTCGACTCTAAAGACTCCACCACACCATCCTGGACTCCCCTATATCTAGGACAAAAAGCGACCAGTTTCTCAGGGGCTCCTTGCGGGGAGCTTACCGCGCCCTCACTGTCCGCCGGCCCGAGTGCTACCGGAGATCACCAGCGGCCCGGACGCCAGCGAGTGGAACATCTCGGTCGCACTCTCATTGGTTCCAGGGGGCCGGAAGTGCGTGCGTCCAGCGGAAGTGCTCCCCCGGCGCGGTCCGCCAGGCCAGTGCCCTCAGGTAGGCGGGGCCCCTGGCCCTAAACTCTGGGACTGGCGGGCGGTCAGGCGGCACAGGGGGAATCCCGGGGGCCTAAGGAGGTTGTCCCAGTTTTTGTCAGGTAGGCCCGGAAGGAGTTTCGGGGACCATGGGAAATTACTTGTTAATGGTTTCCTTTTTTCCAGCATCTCCACCCCGAGGTGGTTTGAACTTTGAGCCTTTTGTAGTCCTGATGAATAATTTCATTTTCCTCAAGTTTATGACACTCGGAACGTCAAGAACTGGAGGTTTGTGCAATTTGAGACCGGTCGGCACTGTGCAGAGATCAGAGTACTAAGAGACAGGTGAGCATGAATGAGGACCCTCCGCTCCAGATCATATGGTATGTGGGTTTATTGTTTCACATAGAGATTAAAATGGCTTCCAGAGGAAAGACAGAGACAAGCAAATTAAAGCAGAATTTAGAAGAACAGTTGGATAGACTCATGCAACAATTACAAGATCTGGAGGAATGCAGGTAAGAGTTTAATTGTATGTTGTTATGCTGGATTTTTCCATATCATGATGTTCACCTATTTCAGAGAGGAACTTGATACAGATGAATATGAAGAAACCAAAAAGGAAACTCTGGAGCAACTAAGTGAATTTAATGATTCACTAAAGAAAATTATGTCTGGAAATATGACTTTGGTAGATGAACTAAGTGGAATGCAGCTGGTAAGTATAACATATAGGCGACAGAGGACAGATTTGGTTAGTTTTTGCCTTCTTGTGTTTCTAGGCTATTCAGGCAGCTATCAGCCAGGCCTTTAAAACCCCAGAGGTCATCAGATTGTTTGCAAAGAAACAACCAGGTCAGCTTCGGACAAGGTTAGCAGAGGTAAAATTTCTTTAAATTGATTTGGTTGCTGTAGTAACATATGCCTTGCATTCATACGTTTTAGATGGATAGAGATCTGATGGTAGGAAAGCTGGAAAGAGACCTGTACACTCAACAGAAAGTGGAGATACTAACAGCTCTTAGGAAACTTGGAGAGAAGGTACCAGTATTTAATATATTAGTTACAAAGAACACTCAACTGGACTTTGTTTCATTTTGTTTAGCTGACTGCAGATGATGAGGCCTTCTTGTCAGCAAATGCAGGTGCTATACTCAGCCAGTTTGAGAAAGTCTCTACAGACCTTGGTGAGTGCCCTCATATTTCTGAAAGCTGGTCGTCTTTTTGTTTATTATGTGTCTTTTTTCTTAGGCTCTGGAGACAAAATTCTTGCTCTGGCAAGTTTTGAGGTTGAAAAAACAAAAAAATGACATGGTGCAGAAGCTTGTAACATTGATCACATTCTTAATGTAAATGGTGTCTTTCTTCTGGGGTTTTCAGTTATTGCAAAGAAATGAAGAGATTCTGGAAATGCATCAATAACCTAAGAAAAAGCGACATAAAAATATACTTATGGCTTGTGTTTATGCTCTTCATCATTGTGCGTTGTGTGCGGTTACCTGCTTGAGTGATCCTGAACTTGTTGCGACAGAGGGACTCACTGGACTCTGTTCGTTATGATTTGTCTGTTTAAGAGAGAAAACAAAGTGGACTTGATTTTTATTAAGGCTGTTTGTTTTTAAGTGTTGATAGTGAACGAAAAGATGTGAAGTAATGATATTTTTCTGCTTACAACTTATCCCCACTCATTGGAGTGAACAGTGACGCAAGCTCAATAGACTTCATAAGTGTTCATAGAATTTTACAATTCTGAGTGATCTTAGAAATCATTTCTGTTTTTACAAACAAGGAAACTGAGGTCCAGAAAGAGCAAGCGACTTTGCTTAAAGTCGCATCAGAGAGCTGAGGGTAAGACTCAGGTGTCCTGACTCCCAGTTTAGTATCTTTTGAATTTTATTTCTGTACCATTTAAAAAAAATAATTAACACTATTTGTGCAAGTCAGTGTTTTTGAAAATTCAGTGTCCCAATAAAAAGTGGACTGCACACTAAGGGACCATCCCCCAGCCTGTAAGCTGTCTGTATTAATGGGGCCCGTTGTATCTCGGAATTTTGAGGTTGGAACAATGGGAGCCCTGTTGAGCGTTTCCTAAAGTGACTTAGCCGCCTGCGTTGTTTGACCAGGGAAGCAACAGGAAATGGCAGCTAGAGGCCCTCCCTGTGCGTGACCTCTTGTCACACTCAGAGGGGGGTAACTGTCAGCTGTTATCTACTCTTCAGGTTTTGGAGAAACACAAAATAAGTTATGAGGAAAAGCAAATTTCTCTCCTGAGTATTTACATGTCTCTGTATGCTCAAATATGCAGATGTGTCCCTATGCGTGTATATTAGCTTATTTTTTAGGCTCTAGCCATTTTATATTCTTTCATGTGCTTCTCAATATTCTTTTTCTTTGCACTTTATACAAATTAAAAGCATTTTTAAAGCTTCTTCTGTACTGTAAACTACTAGGTGCTTTGCCAACCAGACAGATTAGAGGACCTCCGCTACACTGATGCCTTATTTGGAACTTAAAAGAGGTGAAATTCATATATCATAAAATTCACCATTTTAAAGTGTACCATTCGTTGGCAGAACATTTACAGTGGTGTGCAACCATCACTACTCTCTAGTTGCAGAACATTCTTATCACCCCCAAAGGAGGCCCTATACCTATTAAGCAGTTAGTCCCCATTCCCTTCTCCTCCGACTGCTAACAATAGCCACTAATCTGCACCCTGTCTCTGTGGATTTACCTATTCTGGATATTTCATATAAATGGAATCATATGATATGTGACCTTTTTATGTATCTGGCTTCTTTCACTTAGCATAATATTTTCTTTTCTTTTTTTTTTTTTTTTTGAGACAGAGTTTTACTCTTATTGCCCAGGCTGGAGTGCAATGGCGCAATCTCAACCTCCGCCTCCCAGGTTCAAGAGATTCTCCTGCCTCAGCTTCCCAAGTAGCTGGGATTACTAGTGTGTACCACCACGCCCAGCTAATTTTTGTACCTTTAGTATAGAGACAGGGTTTCACCATGTTGGCCCAGCTGGTCCTGAGCTGACCTCAGGTGATCCAACTGCCTCGGCCTCCCAAAGTGCTGGGATTATAGGTGTGAGCTACCACACCGGGACATCATCATATTTTCAAGTTTAACCAACATTATAGCATGTATCAGTACTTTATTCCTTTTTATGGCTAAATAATATTCCATTGTATGGATATCATATTTTGTTTATCCGGTATCTGTTGATGATTTGGGTTGTTTCCTTCTTTTGGCTATTGTGAATAATGCTTCAGTGAACATTTGTGTACAAATATTTGTTTGAATACCTGTTTTCAATTTTTTTGGGTGTACACCTAGGAATGGAATTGCTGCGTTTGTTGTTGTGTTGTTGTTGTTGTCGTTGTTTTTTGAGATGGAGTTTCACTCTGTTGCCCAGGCTGGAGTGCAATGGCGTGATCTCGGCTCACCACAACTTCTGCCTCCCAGGTTCAAGCGATTCTCCTGCCTCAGCCTCCCGAGTAGCTGGGATTAAGGCATGCGCCACCACACCTGGCTAATTTTGTGTTTTTAGTAGAGATGGGGTTTCTCCATGTTGGTCAGGCTGGTCTCGAACTCCTGACCTTAGGTGATCCACCCGCCTCAACCTCCCAGAGTGCTGGGATGATTACAGGCATGAGCCACCATACCCGGCCTGAGCCACCACACCCAGCCTACGTTTGTTTTTTAAGCCATAGAAGATTCTTCCCACCAGTCGGGCACAGTGGCTCACACCTGTAATCCCAGCACTTCAGGAGGCCAAGGCGGGCGGATCACAAGATCAGGAGCTCAAGACCAGCCTGGCCAACACAGTGAAACTCCATCTCTACAAAAATTAGCCAGGCATAGTGGCAGGTGCCTGTAGTCTCAGCTACTTGGGAGACTGAGGCAGGAGAATCACTTGAACCTGGGAGGCAGAGGTTTCGGTGAGCCGAGATGGCGCCACTGCACTCCAGCCTGGGCGACAGACTGAGACACGGTCTCAAAAAAAAAAAAAAAAAAAAAAAGAGGAAGAAGATTCTTCCCTTACCCTGCAATAGTAGACCAGAAAAATTAGGAATATCTTGAATTTGAAAGGGACCTAATGCCTGGCACAGTGGCTCACGCATGTAATCTCAGAACTCTGGGAGGCAGAGGTGGGCGGATCGCCTGAACTCAGGATTTGAGACCAGCCTGGCCAACATGGTGAAACCCTGTCTCTAAAAAAAAAAAAAAAATTAGCCAGGCGTGATGGCATGCACTTGTGGTCCCAGCTACTCAGGAAGCTGAGGTCAGAGGATCACCTGAACCTGGGAAGCAGAGGTTGCAGTGAACTGAGATCACGCCACTGTACTGGCTGACAAAGTGAGACCCCTGTCTAAAAAAAAGATAAAGAGAGTTACCTGAATCTGGAATCCTTAATCTTGGTTTTCCTTAAACTTTCTATAAGTCCAGCATCTGAAATATTTTGTCAATTATCACATTAATGTGTTCATTTTGTAAGTAAGAGTACTCAATTTAAAATGATCTTACTTTAAAAGTGGCCTAGTTTGCAGTGCCCAGCAGGACACTGACAGTCACAGCTGTGTGACTTTTTGTGGGTTACTTAATTTTTTTGAGCCTCCTTTTCTCTTCTATTCAATGAGGATAATAGGGCCTACCTCATAGGATTATTATGCATTCCCCTCTGTTAATGCACGTAAAGTTTTTACTTGGAAAACTAACTCACCATTTAACAACCATTCTAAGCACCATAGGATATATTTTGTTTCACAAATTTGGTATTCATTCAGAATAAGTATTTGAAAAGTGAGTAAATTCTATGCAATTATAGTTATTAAATGACTTATAAACTGTGTTTCTCTTCCACTTCTTGCTACATTTAATCTTCTAGGTGTTCAGATATCTTTGGAGATTATAGGCAGCAATAAAGCTAAGGCAGCTAACCTTTCAACATTCTTGTGTCAGGCTAATATTTTGGTGAAAGGAATTCTTGTGTTTCTCAAAGAACTAGAGCTGAAGCAGAAATAAGTTCCAATGAGCAAGTGTCCAATCGGACCATTGAATGAAATCTAGTGTTTTAAACAATTCTGATGTTTCAATGTTTTGTTCTGTTTTCTTTTGATCTTGTGAGCAGTAAGACATATTTTATGTGGGTGGTAAAGGAAGAAATCAAGTAACAGAATGAGGAATTGTTCCCAGGAAGAGTTAGAGTTGGGACAAATGGGTTGTTAACTTTGATTTTTAGATCTTCTCTGAAGACATTAAACATGGAATGGTCATCTTTAGAAAAATAAAAGACTATGCAACTCCACCACTGAAATGGTATCTTATTACAGTGAATGATGGATAATCTGAAATTACTATAGAAAAAAATAAACCCAGACCATTTTGCCTAGAGCCTTTCAACCACCTTTCTGTCCACGTTTTTCTTTTTTATTCTATT